CTGGCTAATTAAAAAATATATATATATATATATTTAGAAACAAGGTCTTGCTGTGTCGTCCAGGCTGGACTCAAACTTCTGGCCTCAAGTGATCCTCCCAAGTAGCTGGGATTGCAGATGAGAGCCACCACACATGGCCGTTGTGTAGAGACAGGGTTTTACCATACTGCCCAGACTGGTCTCAAACTTCTGAGCCCAAGCAATTCGCCCACCTCGGCCTCCCAAAGTGCTAGGGTTACAGGCATGAGCCACCACGCCTAGCTTCTTGAGTGTTTTTGTCATGAAAGGGTGCTGAATTTTGTCAGATGCTTTTTCTGTGTCAGTTGAGATGATACGTGTTTTATGTGTTTTTTTCCCCTTCATTCTGTTAATGTGCTGTGTTACATTGATTGATTTCATATGTTGAACTATCCTTGCATTCCAGGAAGAGATCCCACTTGCTGGTGGTGTATAATTCTTTTAATATGCCGCTTAATTTGGTTTGGTAGTATTTTGTTGATATTTACTCCAGTGTTCATAAGGGGTATTGGTCTATAGTTTTTGTATAGTGTTTTTGTCTGGCTTTCATATCAGAGGGCACTCCTGACCTAATAGAATGAGTTAGGAAGTGGTCCCTCCCCTTCAGTGTTTTAGAAAAGTTTGAGAAGGATTGGTGTCAGTTCTTCTTTAAATGTTTGTTAGAATTTACCAGTGAAGCCATCAGGTTAGGATCTTTTCTTTATTGAGTCAATGTCCTTGATAGTTATAGGTCTTTAAGGGTATTGTTTAATTTCCACATATTTATTAGTTTTTCAGTTTTCTCTCTTATTGATTGCTACATTCATTTCATTGTGGTTAGAAAAATACTTTGTATTTTTAAAAAGACTCAGTCTTGTTAAGTGTATTAAGACTCGTTTATGGTCTAACACATGATCTATCCTGGAGAATGTACTGTGTGCACTTGGTGGCTGACATGTCCTATACAGGCATACCTCATTTTGTGCTTCACGGATATTGCATTTTTTTTTTTTTTTTTTTTTTTTTACAAATAGTCTGTGGCAACCCTGCATTAAGGAAGTCTATCAGCATCATTTTTCCTGTTGCACATGTTTACTTTCTGTTTCTGTGTCATATTTTGGCAGTTCTTGCAATATTTCAAAACTTTTCATTATTATTATATCTGTTATGGTGATCTTTGATCAGTAATTTTTTGATGTTACTATTGTAATTGTTTTGAGGCACCACAAACCACACCCATAAGGGACAGCAAACTTAGTCAATAAATGTGTGTTCTGACTACTCCACTGACCCACCATTCCCCCATCTTTCCCCCTCTGTTCAGGCCTCCCTATTACGTGATACACAACCACTTGAATTTAGGCCAATTAATAAACCTACAATGGCCTGGTGTTTAAGTGAAAGGAGGAGTCATATGCTTCTTACTTGAAATCAAAAGCTAGAAATGACTAAGCTTAGTGAGGAAGGCATATCAAAAGCAAACATAAGCCAAAAGTTAGACTTCTTGCTCTAAACAGCCAAATTGTGAATGCAAAGGAAAAGTTATTGAAGGAAATTGAAAGTGCTACTCTAATGAACACATGAATGATAAGAAAGTGGCAGCCTTAGTGCTGAGAGAAAGTTTTAGTGGTCTGAATGGAAGGTCATACCAACCACAACATTCCTTTAAGCCAAAGCCGTCAGAAGAAGACCCTAACTCTCTTCATTTCTCTGAACACTGTGAGAGAGGTGAGGAAACTGCAGAAGAAAAGTTTGAAGCTAGCAGAGGTTGGTTTGTGAGGTTGAAGGAAAGAAGTGTCTCCGTAATGTAAAAGTGCAAGCTGAAGCAGCAAGTGCTAATGTAGAAACTATAGCAAGCTATCTAGAAAATCTAGCTAAGATAATTGGTAAAGATGGCTGCACTAAACCACAGATTTTCAATATAGATGAAAAAGCCTTCTATTGGAAGGAGATGCTATCTATGACTTCCATAGCTAGAGAGGAGAAGACAATACCTGGCTTCAAAAGACAAGTTATAACTCTCTCATTAGGGGCTAATGCAGCTGGTAACTTTAAGTTGAGGCCACTGCTCAGGTACCATTCCCAAAATCCTAGGGCCCTTAAGAATTATGCTAAGTATACTCTGCCTGTGCTCCATAGATGGCACAGTGAAAGCTTGGAGACAGCATTTACAGAATGCTTTACTGAATATTTTAAGCCCACTGTTGAGACCTACTGCTCAGAAAAAGATTTTTTACAAAGCATTACTGCTCATTGAGAAGGCACTTGGTCACCCAAGAGCTCTGATGGAGATGTACAAGGACATTAGTATTGTTTTCATGCCTGTTAATACAACATCCATTCTGCAGCCCATGGACCAAGGAGTAATTTCAATTTTCAAGTGTTATTATTTAAGAAATACATTTTGAGCCAGGTGCAGCAGCTCACACCTGTAATCCTAGCACTTCGGGAGGCCAAGGCAGGCAGATTGCTTAAGCCTAGGGGTCCAAGACCAACCTGAGCAGCATACAAAACCCTATCTATACTGAAAATGCAAAAAATTAGTGAAGCGTGGTGTCATGCACTTGTAGTCCCACCTACCCAGGATGCAGAGGTGGGAGGATCACGTGAGCCAGAGAGTCGAGGCTGCAGTGAGCCACAATCGCACCACTGCACTCCAGCCTGGGTGACAAAGTGAGACCCCCATCTCAAAAAAAAAAAAAAAAAAAAGGATATTTTGTAAGGCTATAGCTACTGTAGCTGCTATTGATAGTGATTCCTCTGACACTCTGATGGATATCTGGGCAAAGTAAATTGAAAATGTTTTGGTGGCAGTGTGGTAGCTCACACCTGTAACTCCCAGCACTTTGGGAGGCCAAGGTGGGTGAATCGCTTGAGGTCAGGAGTTTGAAACCAGCCTAGCCAACATGGTAAAACCCTGTCTCTACTAAAAATATATATAAAAATTAGTGTGGTGGCATGGTGTCACATGCCTGTAATCCCAGCTACTTAGGAGGCTGAGGCAGGAGAATTGCTTGAAGGCAGGAGGCAGAGGTTGCAGTGAGCTGGGATCGCACCACTGCACTCCAGCCTGGGCAACAGAGCAAGACTCTGTCTTTAAAAAAAAAGAAAAAAAGAAACACAAAAAAAATGTTTTGGAAAGGATTCACTATTCTAGATGCCGTTAAGAACATTCGTGATTGGTGGGAGGAAATCAAAATATCAGCCTTAACAGAAGTTGATTCCAACCCTCATGGATGACTTTGAGGGGCTCAAGACTTAAGTGGAGGAATTAATTGGAGATGTAGTGGAAATAAATAGCAAGAGAAATAGAATTAGAAGTGGAGCCTGAAGATGGGACTGAATTATTGCAAAGGCATGGTAAAACTTGAGTGGATGAGAAGTTGCTTCTTAGGGATGAGCAAAGAAAATGGTTTCTTGAAATGGACTCTACTCCTGGTGAAGATGGTGTGAACATTATTGACAACAAAGGATTTAGAGTAAGCTTTTCTAACCTGTGGCCCCCAGGACGGCTTTTCTAACCTGTGGCCCAGGATGGCTCTGAATGTGACCCAACACAAATTCATAACCTTTCCTAAAACATGAGATTTTTTTTCTTTTTTTGAGACAGAGTTTCTCTTGTCTCCCAGGCTGGAGTGCAATGGCACGATCTTGGCTCACTGCAACCTCCGTCTCCTGGGTTCAAGCAGTTCTCCTGCCTCAGCCTCCCAAGCGATTACAGTCGCCCACCACCACACCCAGCTAATTTTTGTATTTTTAGTAGAGACAGGGTTTCACCATGTTGGCCAGGCTGGTCTCGAACTCCTGACCTCAGGTGCTCGCCCGCCTGGGCCTCCCAAAATGCTGGGATTACAGGCATGAGCCACCATGCTCGGCCGAGATTTTTTTTTTTTTTTTTTTTTTTAAAGCTCATCTGCTATGGTTAGTGTTAGTGTGTTTTATGTGCAGTCCAATTCTTCCACTGTGGCTCAGAGAAGCCAAAAAATTGGACACCCCTGATTTAGAATATAAACTTTATTGATAAAGCATCAGCAGGATTTAAAAAGATTGACTCAAATGTTGTGAAAGAAGTTCTGTGGGCAAAATGTTATCAAACAGCATTGCATGCTACAGAGAAATCTTTTGTGAAAGAATCAATTGATGTGGCAAACTTCACTGTTGTCCTATTTTAAGAAATTGGCAGGCCAGGCACGGTGGCTCATGCTTATAGTTCCAGCACTTTGGCAGGCTGAGGCAGGCGGATTGCTTGAGCCCAGGAGCTCAAGACCATCCTGGGCAACATGGTGAGACCCTGTCTACAAAAAATACAAAAATTAGCTGAACATGGTGATGCATGCCTGTAGTCCAGCTCCTTGGGAGGCTGAGGCAGGAGAATTGCTTGAGCCCAGGAGGTCAAGGCTGCAGTGAGCCGTGATCACATCACTGCATTTCATCCTGGGCAGCAGAGCGAGACCCTATCTTGGGAAACAAAAAAGAAAGAAAGAAATTGCTACAGCCACCCTACCGTTCAGCAGTCACCACCCTGATCAGTCAGCAGCCATCCACTCAAGGTAAGACCCTCTACCAGCAAAGGGATTACAACGGAATTTGTACTAATTTTTCTTTCTCTTGTAGCACCGAACAAGATTTGTGATGAAATGGAGCCTGGAACAAACTCTTTTCGGGTAGAATTTCCTGATTTTTCCAGCACCATTCTACAGAAACTGAACCAGCAGCGCCAGCAAGGACAATTATGTGACGTCTCCATTGTTGTCCAAGGCCACATTTTCCGGGCACACAAAGCCGTTCTTGCTGCCAGTTCACCCTACTTTTGTGACCAGGTACTCCTGAAAAACAGCAGGAGAATTGTTTTGCCTGATGTGATGAACCCAAGAGTGTTTGAGAACATTCTCCTATCTAGTTATACAGGACGTCTAGTAATGCCCGCTCCAGAAATTGTTAGTTACTTGACAGCGGCAAGCTTCCTCCAGATGTGGCATGTGGTAGACAAATGCACTGAAGTTTTAGAGGGAAACCCTACAGTCCTTTGTCAGAAGCTAAATCATGGCAGTGACCACCAGTCACCAAGCAGCAGTAGTTATAATGGCCTGGTAGAGAGCTTTGAGCTGGGCTCTGGGGGTCATACTGATTTTCCCAAAGCCCAAGAACTGAGAGATGGTGAAAATGAAGAGGAGAGCACCAAAGACGAGCTGTCATCCCAGCTCACCGAGCACGAATACCTGCCCAGCAACTCGTCCACAGAGCATGACCGCCTGAGCACGGAAATGGCAAGCCAGGATGGGGAGGAGGGCGCCAGCGACAGCGCCGAGTTCCACTACACCCGGCCCATGTACAGCAAGCCCAGCATCATGGCTCACAAACGCTGGATCCACGTGAAGCCCGAGCGCTTAGAACAGGCTTGCGAGGGCATGGATGTGCACGCGACCTACGACGAGCACCAGGTCACAGAGTCCATCAACACCGTGCAGACAGAGCACACGGTGCAGCCTTCGGGAGTGGAGGAGGACTTCCACATCGGGGAGAAGAAAGTGGAAGCTGAGTTTGATGAACAGGCTGATGAAAGCAATTATGATGAGCAGGTGGATTTCTATGGCTCTTCCATGGAAGAGTTTTCCGGAGAGAGGTCAGATGGGAATCTAATTGGGCACAGACAGGAGGCTGCCCTCGCAGCAGGTTACAGTGAGAATATTGAAATGGTAACAGGGATTAAAGAAGAAGCTTCCCACTTAGGATTCTCAGCCACTGACAAGCTGTATCCTTGTCAGTGTGGGAAAAGTTTCACTCACAAGAGTCAGAGAGATCGGCACATGAGCATGCACCTCGGTCTTCGGCCTTACGGCTGTGGGGTCTGCGGTAAGAAATTCAAAATGAAGCACCATCTCGTGGGCCACATGAAAATTCACACAGGCATAAAGCCGTATGAGTGTAATATCTGTGCAAAGAGGTTTATGTGGAGGGACAGTTTCCACCGGCATGTGACTTCTTGTACTAAGTCCTACGAAGCTGCAAAGGCTGAGCAGAATACAACTGAGGCTAACTAAAAATAGGATCTGGCCCTTGAGTGGCATGCACAAAAATAAACTATGGTAATTAATGCAAATCTGGGCACAGATGATGCGTGCTACTTGCTATTATGAGAGAAGCTTAAAAAAAAAAAGGAAGATATTTCTGAAAGACCAGCTCTAAGTAGGCCAATTAAAAAAATCTAATTCCTCAAATTTGTGTGTTCCAGTCCTGGCCTGGAATGGGTAATGGGGTGAGTTAACCCACCGCCCAGCTGGCAAGGGAAACCTTCTGACTGGTTGTGATCGAAACAGGTGGACAGAGACACCTGCACTTGGAACTGGACTCCACCCACCAGTTCCATTTTGGGTGGCAGCAGCTTTGGATCACTCATTATTACAAGGTCATGCTGAAATTTTATTTTGCTCTTGCTATAGATACTTAGGTAATGTGGATTTGTTTTGGTAGCTATTTCACTGAAGGAAGTGCTACTTATATAAAAGCTAGAAATAATGTGATTCCTAGGATGAGAAATTGGTTAACAGAGCTCTGTTGTCTGGTTTTAGTCTTTCTAAAGGATATTTTAACTAAAACTATGGAGATGCTAAGAGAGTGACTTTCTAAATATGAAACAGATAATTTACGGTACAAGGCTGACATAGTGCCCTTGTCAGTTTCTGTAAGATGCCACTACTGTCACAAGGTGTTTCAGACTCTTGATAAGGCAGTGTTTTGTATTTTAGTTCTAACATTGAGTTTGGACAATTTTATCTAATTGTAATTCTCTAGGGTGCCAGAGATAGGTATTTCTCATTGGTTTGCTTTCCCAAATCCTGTTTGGTTAATTGTAGCCTCCATACAGTGGGGTCTTCTCTGTGGCTGGTAGACACCAAGCTGCTGTGACTGACCACGGTACCACGGGCTGCCACAGCCCCTGCTCTGTCTTAGATTATGGTGCTTTACAAAGAGAGTGGTCCATGACCACACTTAGTGAGAAGGAGCCACAAGTTGTGGCTGAGAGTTCCCTGTGAACTTGAGTAGTTCATAGAGTGCTAAGGTGACACTCCACCAACCAGAGTGAGAGGGCAGATAGGCAGGATTCTATGAGTGGTTATACTTAAGGGGGACAAAACTGCCCAAGAAGAATCTTGAGAATACACTCTTTCAAGGTGGGGGAGATACTCTTTAGAGGGTACACTGAGCTAATACTACCAGTTCTTTATGAGCACTGGAATGTGTTTGTAAAAGGAGTCCTAAGTTTAGCAAGGTAGTCTACAGAACCATGCTCCCACATTATAGATAAAGCTGCTTAAACTTAAAAGTCCACAAAGCTACGCCGACCAGAAAAAAAAAATTAAAAAAACAAACAAGAAAAGCAACTATTCTGAGACCTTTTCTGCCCATCAGTTAGATGATTTAGGTTAAAAAGAAAGGTAATATTGCACATGCTTTTAAGCTGTGTAACATACCTGAGGTTATCACCAGGGTAGGACAGGGTGCTACTACCATGTCATCTTTTCCACAATCGTACTGGGTTATTTACTTCTAAATAGAAACTTTTTTTTCTTAAAATAAAAATAATTTTTCTTGGATTTGGGGTGAAATTTTATTTGAAAAGTTTGGCTTTGCTGTAATGTAATAGACATTGCTGGCAATGGCCTCTGATTCTCAAGCTCCTAACACCAGGGTGTTTACTTGTTGAACATTGTCTGGAAAGAGGAAAGAAAATACTTATTTACCAGTTAACTCTTGTAAGCAAGATTACAAACAGGGATTTATTCACAACACTGTATCATTCTCGATATATAAAAAGCACTTTGTATTTAAAACTTTATTATAAATATATATATATATTGTTTTTTTTTAAACCTAGAAACTAGATATTACCTCTTGGTTGTTTGCCACATTAATAGCTTCTCTTAGTATTGAAACGTTACTGGTTAGCAGTCTTTTCTCTGTGTACCTGACACACGTATACTGAGGGGATTGTACAATCAAGCCTATTGTCTCCTTTTCTTTCACTCATGGTAGAGGCCAGTGGGTTTTAGGTATGATCCTAGCCATTATATTTGAGGAGAAATTGTTCTATTACTCCTACTAATTTCAGTACTAAGGTGGTGATGCCATTTTGTTCTGCCAAAAACTGATCACCCTCTCCCATGGTATTAGCAGAGCATTTTCTGCCTGTTTGGAAGGTTTGATGTCCTGTTTCTCATTGAAGACTATTTACATGATCATTAGGACATTGCAGGAGAAGTCTGAGAGGTAAAAATACAGATATTCTGGGAGAGTCGTGGTCCTTCAGTTCTGCTGAAATCAGCATAGTGCCCTTGTCATGAGGAAGAGTTTCTGTTCAGCCAAGAGTGGTGGCACGCTTGGGTGGTAGTTTTGGAAGCAGTCAGTTGTGCTAGGACTTATTTAATATGTTGTGAAGAGAAGAGTGTCTTCTTGAAAGCCTTATGTGTCCATCAGCTACTAAATGTAGAACTTAAATAAGTTGCTCACATCTGTTCTTTTAGTGTTTTGTGGTATTTGAGGTTTTGGCAAAAATTGGGATTTTTTTATCAGGCAGCCAGAGCCTGGGAGGTGGTAGGGTGTCTGAAATGCTGGCCATGTTCAGAGAGGCAGGAGAAGGGGGTTGCTTTCATTTGAATATTAAAAGTGAATTTTTGTAAACTCTGGTTTTTACCTTTTTTTCATCCCCACGTTGAGTTGGAGGAATAGTCTCTTCTCTTCACCTCAATATAGCTTTAGAAAATCTTTATCCTTCCTAATAAGTTTGGATGGTTGTGGGTAACATTGTTCAAACAATCTTTCAGGGATCACGTCAATGGCCTACAACCAAGCTATTTGTCCCCTACTTTGAGTCTTAACTGTGGTTTTTCTTCAATCCCCATGGGAAAGGGCTTCAAGGCACCACCAGTGGTATTTAATATTCATACTTGGGGCCAGGCATGGTGGCTCACGCCTGTAATCCCAGCACTTTGGGAGGCCGAGATGGGTGGATCACCTGAGGTCAGGAGTTTGTGACCAGCCTGACCAACATAGTGAAACCCCATCTCTACTAAAAATACAAAAATTAGCCAGGCGTGGTGGCGCACACCTGTAATCCCAGCTACTCGGGAGGCGGAGGCAGGAGAATCACTTGAACCTGGGAGGCGGAGGTTGCAGTGAGCCGCGATTGCACCACCACACTCCAGCCTGCGCGACAGATCGAGACTCTGTCTCAAAAAAAAAAAAAAAATTCATACTTATGCCATGCTTTTACCTTTAGATACACACGTTACAGTAATCCACGTGGTGAAGTGCATGTCACCGTTAACTAAGGAAGGACTGCGGTAACTTACCCTGCAGGGCTGTAGGTTGCCTGCAGGCGCTCCAGGCCCCCAGCCTGTTGATTCCGATTTCTAGGTCTCATCTTCCTCTGGTCCCTTTTGGCCACTACTTTAAAAGCTTGCCCAAAGGGATCCCCTCCATTCTAGTGGGCATTTGCTGAACTAACCTGCCCCTAAGGCTGGCTTCTAACCACCGGGGAAAGCTGCTTAGCCTCCAGGGCTCCCTCCTTGAGAGGCTCACACACCCCCAAGCTGCTGTGGAGTGAATTTGAGACGGAGCAGAAGCTGCAAAGCTGTGCTTTCCCTGGGGAAGGGGATGTGCTGCGGCCTCCTGGGTGGGCGTGGAGAGGGCGCCATCACAACGAGTCCAGGTTTTTGCTTTTGGAAGGTCTCTGATAATTTAGGGGTGCTGGAAACCAGCACTGTGTTATCCCCAATCCCTCCTGTGCCACCAGTTTTGTGATTTAGGTTGCTTTAGTGGGTGACTAACTTTTGTTCAGTGAAACCAGGGTTTGTTTGGGGTTTTTTTCTTTGCTACTTACATATTTAAAGGTACAAGTTTCTTATTTCAAATCTCTACTGATAGTGCCCTATGGGGAGATGCTGGAACACATTTTGCAAATGTGACTTTTTTTTTTTTTTTTAATTTTTGCTTGAAGCCTGTGTCATGTTAGTTGCTGCTGCCTTCTTTCCTTTTGTGAGGTTCCCAATGTTTCGTCCAGAAAAGTACTTTATTTATGCAAGTCAGGTGACTCTTAGGCCACAAAACCATTTGATGATAAACAGATTATCATTAGGTGCATATCTTATTGATATTTTGTGAAATGTTATGCCTATGTTGCAAAAGTTGAATAGTTTTGTCTTTATATATTGCTGTCTTCAGTGTACAGCATGGTTTTACTTAATTGAATGTTAATGTTTAATATTTTCTTCTTATAGAAGAGATCATGCCCTTTTGTATGACATGTTTTAATAAATGTTATCTGTCAACTTTGTAAAAGTTTTGTTTTTCACTATGAGTAGATGACCACA